TTGATTCCCTGGGAGGAATCAGAAAGGACTCTCAGCCACACACACTGGTGAAGTCTCCCCAGCAGACTCTGGCTGTCTCCCCTGACCTCCAGAGACAGTGCCTAGGAGCAGCCTGGAGTCTCCCATTTGGTGCCCACTTCCTGTGTGACTTTGGACCAGTTACTTAAGGTCCACAACCTTTTTTTTTTTGAGACGAAGTTTCACTTTTCTTACCCAGGCTGGAGTGCAATGGGGTGGTTTTGACTCACTGCAACCTCCACTTCCCAGGTTCAAGCGATTCTCCCATCTTAGCCTCCTGAGTAGCTGGGATTACAGGCGTGCCACTACCCCCGGCTAATTTTTGTACTTTTATAGAGACAGGGTTTCACCATGTTGGCCACGCTGGTCTCGAACTCCTGACCTCAAGTGATCCGCCTGCCTCGACCTCCCAAAGTGCTGGGATTACAGGCGTGAGCCACCGTGCCTACCTAAGTCCCCAATCTTTCTTTTCCTGGTCTGTAAAATGGGGAACTGCACCGCTCTGGGCAGAGTGGTTCTGAGGTTTCAGTGTGATCCCCCTGGCACCCAGCAGGTGGTCCATGAATGTCAACTTCCTCCCACTCCCTGAGTTTCCTTGCAAAAGAGGGGCCTGCTTGCCAGAGGTAGCGGCCGGGGGCGGAAGGTGGTGCTGACAGGGGGTGGGGGAAGGCAGCCAGTTTGGGGTCCCCTTCCCTGAGCTCTGGGACACCTTGGGAGCCCTCAGGTACGCTGGGCCTGGTCAGCCGGGGTAGGCGGGATACTCACCCGTGCGCGCAGCTCTTCAGCCAGGAGAGCCTCCGAGTCTCCCCTCTCTTCCTCCCACCCGGGGAGCCCCACCGCTGAGCCCCTCTCCCGCCAAGGCTGTCCTGGGCCGGCGGGGGCGGCGCGGCTCCTGGCACCTGCTCCCGTCGGGCCGCCCGGGGGCGGGCTCGGAGACGCTGTGGCTGTCCCGGGAGAGCGCGGGGCCGGGAGCTGCGACTCAGGACCGCCCCGGGTGGCCGCGAGCGGCTGGACGCAGCCGGGTTTGTCCGGAGCGCTCTCCAGGTAGGCGCGGGCGCCGGACTCGGGCCCGCACTTTGGGCTTGTAAAATTAATTTTCCTTGTTCAGATGCGGGCTCCACTGTTGGATGTATAGTCTTGTGAAGACATTGTGACATCACTGGACTGGTCTGATCTGCAAAGTAAGCATGGGCCTCAGAACACAGGAAATGCCGCGTTCATTCATCTCCCTCTCTATCCACTCAGATATGAAGCGGCCACTGAGCCCACCCCCACCGGCTGAGAAGGAGACCCCCATATCTGGAGCTGCTGAGTGCCTCCCTCGGCCCCCAGAACCACCTAAGCCCAAGCGAGAAAGAAAGCGGCCATCGTACACGCTCTGTGATGTCTGCAACATCCAGCTGAACTCGGCGGCCCAGGCCCAGGTGCACTGTGGGGGGCGGGCCCACCAGAGGCGGCTTCGGCAGCTCAGCTTGGGGAAGAGCCCCTCAGGGCCAGGTCAGTGTAGAGGGGACGCTGCTCCCACAAATCATTTCAGACCCTGCCCTTCTTCCTCCTGCAGCAGGCCCGGCCTCCGGCGCCCCCAGCCCCCTGCTGGCCTCCCTGCCCCTGCCCACCCGGCCTCTGCAGCCCCCGCTGGACTTCAAGCACTTGCTCGCCTTCCACTTCAATGGCGCTGCCCCGCTCAGTCTCTTCCCCAACTTCAGCACGGTATGGGCTGGGCTGGCGGGTGGGGGCATGCAAGAGTTATTATGCCCTCCCACTCCCTTCACAGATGGACCCGGTCCAGAAAGCTGTCATCAGCCACACGTTTGGTGTCCCCTCCCCTCTGAAGAAGAAGCTGTTCATTTCCTGTAACATCTGTCACCTGAGGTTCAACTCAGCGGTGAGACAAAGTAGTGAAAGCAGGTCTGGGGATGAATGGTGACCTCTTGCCCTCCCCTCCCCAGAACCAGGCCGAGGCACATTATAAAGGCCACAAACACGCCAGAAAACTCAAGGCTGTCGAGGCTGCCAAGAGCAAGCAGAGGCCACACACCCAGGCCCAGGATGGGGCTGTAGTGTCCCCAATCCCAACGCTGGCCAGTGGAGCCCCTGGAGAGCCACAGAGTAAAGGTCAGTCCTGAGCTCTTCTCTTTCCCACGTCTTTGGGTCTCACACTCTTCCATCTCTGCAGCAGTTCCTGCAGCCCCTCCTCTTGGGCCTCCACTCCAGCCACCACCAACTCCAGACCCTACATGCAGGGAGCCAGCCCACTCAGAGCTCTTGGATGCTGCCTCCTCATCCTCTTCTTCCTCCTGCCCACCTTGCTCCCCAGAGCCTGGGAGAGAGGCACCGGGGCCTGAGCCAGCGGCAGCTGCCGTGGGAAGCAGCATGAGTGGGGAAGGCAGGAGTGAGAAGGGGCACCTCTACTGCCCCACGTGTAAGGTGACAGTGAACTCGGCCTCCCAGCTTCAGGCTCACAACACAGGTCAGTAGTCCCAGGAGCTGGAGCCCAGGGAAGCTGCTGAGAGACTGCCTTCTTCCCTCTCCAGGAGCCAAGCACCGGTGGATGATGGAAGGTCAGCGAGGGGCTCCCCGGAGGAGCCGGGGCCGCCCGGTGTCCAGGGGAGGTGCCGGACACAAAGCCAAGAGAGTCACAGGGGGCCGGGGCGGCCGGCAGGGGCCCAGCCCTGCCTTCCACTGTGCTCTCTGTCAGCTCCAGGTCAATTCAGAGACCCAACTGAAGCAGGTGGGAGAAGTGAGGCTGTGACTGGGGTTGGATCTTGTTCCCAGTCTGTCTGTCTGTCCATTAGCACATGAGCAGCAGGAGGCACAAAGACCGCCTGGCCGGGAAGACCCCCAAGCCCTCCAGCCAGCACAGCAAGCTGCAGAAGCACGCAGCGCTGGCTGTGAGTATCCTCAAGGTATCTGTCTCCAGGCAAGACTGTGTCCATTCCTTTCTTTTCCGTGTAGTCTAAACTGGCCTTGCAGAAGCAACTCACCAAGACGTTGGCAGCCCGCTTCCTGCCCAGCCCGCTCCCCACCGCAGCCACTGCCATCTGTGCTCTGCCAGGGCCCCTGGCCCTCCGCCCTGCCCCTACAGCAGCCACTACCCTCTTCCCGGCTCCCATCCTGGGCCCAGCTCTGTTTCGCACCCCAGCAGGAGCTGTCCGCCCTGCCACAGGACCTATCGTCCTTGCCCCTTATTAGCCCTCATGGGGAGGCCAGAGCTGATTTCCCAATAGCCACTCCTTGTCTCCTCCTGTCCTGAGACACCTTGGTTTCCTACATGCCACAGGGACTGTGAACAGCTTCAGGGGTCCTGCCCGATCCAGAAAGAGCTGGGCTAGTTTTAAGGGCAGCTGCCTTCCAAGGACTGTCCCCACCCTCCTTTCGCAGGCCTTCCAGGGTTAATCCTAGGCTTGCCTGCATTTCCCACCCTGACAGACCCCAAAGATCTATGCAAAATCTCAGCCCCAGCCATGTGGTGCTCTCACTTTCCTCCACCCAAGACCCACATGGCCAGACTCTAGGAATCTTAGCTTCTACAAGCCATCCTCTCCTAGCCAGGGGACGACTCTCTGACCTCTATTCCTAGGCTTTGGGGCTTCACTGGAGATAGGGATGGGGTCTCTAGCTGCAGCAGGCTCAAGGCTGTCAGGACAAGGTGACCATGGGAGTGTGACAGAGGACCATGGAGGAGAAAGGGGGACCCAAAAGTCCTTCGATCAGCAGTGCTAAGGTGGGGCAGAGCCAAGGAGGTAGTGGGGCTGGTTCTGAAAGCTTTTGGGGGCTTCATCTGCTCTGAAGGGGTGGGACTAAGAGAGGAGGTGATGTTCTGGTTGGGCCCAGGGTTTTGTTTTAATCTTAAGTCTTCTGGGCATTCATGGGCCCAGTCTTTTTTTCTGTCTGAGAGTATCATTCTGTTGCCCAGGTTAGAGTGCAGTGGTGCAATCTTGGCTCACTGCATGCAGCCTCTGCCTCCCTGGTTCAAGTGATACTTGCTGATAAGCCCAGTCTTAATATTGAGGGAGTAACTCATCCCTCAGAAGCTCTTCTTCTTAGCCTTTCTCTGACTTCCTGAACCCCAACTCTTGGAGGGCGGGTGTGGGTCTCCCTCAGACTATGGACTCAGCTAACACCGAACCCCCCGCAGAGCTCCCAAAGGAAGAGCTTTCCCCTACAGCTTCCCACTCCAAACTGGTCCTAGCACTAAATTCAGCTTTCCCTTCTCCCAACCAGCCCCTGCCACTGTGAAGCTGAGTGTTGGGAGGCAGTCTCACATGCACTGGCAAGACCCATTTTCATGCTGTCAATGTCAATGTCACAAACTCCTTTCCACTGCAGCACTGCCCCCTCCCCACCCCACAATATGGGACCCTGCCAGTATCCCCCTGTATCTTTTTTTTGTTTTTTAAAGACATTTCCAATGGGAGAACCAGAAAAAGGGGGAGGGGAGGGAAACTTTTTGATAACAATTGTGGTTTTATTGTGTCCAACCAATGCATCAATAAATGAACTTGAAGCCCAAGCCTGTGTGTGTCCTAATTCCACTCACCCAGC